CTCGGAGGCTGAAGAGGGAGAATCGCTTGAACCCGGAAGATGGAGGTTGCAGTGAGCCGAGATCACGCCATTGCACTCCAGCCTCGGTGACAGAGCGAGACTCCATCTCAAAAAAAAATAAAAAAATAAAAAATAACAAATAAATAAATAGGCCTGGAGTGGTGGCTCACGCCTGCAATCCCAGCACTTTGGGAGGCCAAGGCAGGCAGAACACCTGAGGTCAGGAGTTCGAGACCAGCCTAGCAAACATGGTGAAATCCCGTCTCAGAAAAATAAATAATGAATAAATAAATAAATAAATAGGCCGGGCGCGGTGACTCACGCCTGTAATCCCAGCACTTTGGGAGGCCAAGGCGGGAGGATCCCCTGACGTCGGGAGTTCCAGACCAGCCTGACCAACATGGAGAAACTACGTCTCTACTAAACAAATACAAAATTAGCCGGGCGTGGCGGCACATGCCTGCAATCCCAGCACTTTGGGAGGCCAAGGCGGGAGGATCCCCTGACGTCGGGAGTTCCAGACCAGCCTGACCAACATGGAGAAACTACGTCTCTACTAAACAAATACAAAATTAGCCGGGCGTGGCGGCACATGCCTGCAATCCCAGATACTCGGGATGCTGAGGCAGGAGAATCGCTTGAACCCCGAAGGCGGAGGTTGCGGTGAGCCGAGATCGCCCCTTTGCATTCCAGCCTGAGCAACAAGAGCAAAACTCCGCCTCAAAATAACTAACTAAATAAATAAATAAATTGGGGTGGGAAGGCATTGACCCTGAGCTGAGAGAGAACTGGCTCGCTGTTGAAGCAGGGCCACGCATTTGATTGACAGTTCGTTTGTTGGAGGGGCGTGGTCACGCTCGGAAACTCCGCCGTGACGTTGCAAAAGCTGGAATCTCCGCGAGAAGTCCTGTCTTACTTCCACTTCCCACCCTTCGGGTTGCGGTCTCGAAACCCCGCCTCTCTTCGTGACGTCAGCACGCCGGGCGCGGTAGGCTATAAAAGCCTAGTGGCCATTGTGTTCGTTGCTCTTATCGGTTCCCATCCCAGTTGTTGATCTTATGCAAGACGCTGCACGACCCCGCGCCCGCTTGTCGCCACGGCACTTGAGGCAGCCGGAGATACTCTGAGTTACTCGGAGCCCGACGCCTGAGGGTGAGATGAACGCGCTGGCCTCCCTAACCGTCCGGACCTGTGATCGCTTCTGGCAGACCGAACCGGCGCTCCTGCCCCCGGGGTGACGCGCAGCTCCCAGCCGGTGAGTAAGGGGTCGGAACGCCTGGGTCCCCACTAAACTTTATTTTTTTCTCCCCCTTTTCCAGCCCAGACACATGGCCCCAGGCCAAGCACCCCATCAGGCTACCCCGTGGAGGGATGCCCACCCTTTCTTCCTCCTGTCCCCAGTGATGGGCCTCCTCAGCCGCGCCTGGAGCCGCCTGAGGGGCCTGGGACCTCTAGAGCCCTGGCTGGTGGAAGCAGTAAAAGGAGCAGCTCTGGTAGAAGCTGGCCTGGAGGGAGAAGCTAGGACTCCTCTGGCAATCCCCCATACCCCTTGGGGCAGACGCCCTGAAGAGGAGGCTGAAGACAGTGGAGGCCCTGGAGAGGACAGAGAAACACTGGGGCTGAAAACCAGCAGTTCCCTTCCTGAAGCCTGGGGACTTTTGGATGATGATGATGGCATGTATGGTGAGCGAGAGGCAACCAGTGTCCCTAGAGGGCAGGGAAGTCAATTTGCAGATGGCCAGCGTGCTCCCCTGTCTCCCAGCCTTCTGATAAGGACACTGCAAGGTTCTGATAAGAACCCAGGGGAGGAGAAAGCCGAGGAAGAGGGAGTTGCTGAAGAGGAGGGAGTTAACAAGTTCTCTTATCCACCATCACACCGGGAGTGTTGTCCAGCCGTGGAGGAGGAGGACGATGAAGAAGCTGTAAAGAAAGAAGCTCACAGAACCTCTACTTCTGCCTTGTCTCCAGGATCCAAGCCCAGCACTTGGGTGTCTTGCCCAGGGGAGGAAGAGAATCAAGCCACGGAGGATAAAAGAACAGAAAGAAGTAAAGGAGCCAGGAAGACCTCCGTGTCCCCCCGATCTTCAGGCTCCGACCCCAGGTCCTGGGAGTATCGTTCAGGAGAGGCGTCCGAGGAGAAGGAGGAAAAGGCACACAAAGAAACTGGGAAAGGAGAAGCTGCCCCAGGGCCGCAATCCTCAGCCCCAGCCCAGAGGCCCCAGCTCAAGTCCTGGTGGTGCCAACCCAGTGATGAAGAGGAGGGTGAGGTCAAGGCTTTGGGGGCAGCTGAGAAGGATGGAGAAGCTGAGTGTCCTCCCTGCATCCCCCCACCAAGTGCCTTCCTGAAGGCCTGGGTGTATTGGCCAGGAGAGGACACAGAGGAAGAGGAAGATGAGGAAGAAGATGAGGACAGTGACTCTGGATCAGATGAGGAAGAGGGAGAAGCTGAGGCTTCCTCTTCCACTCCTGCTACAGGTGTCTTCTTGAAGTCCTGGGTCTATCAGCCAGGAGAGGACACAGAGGAGGAGGAAGATGAGGACAGTGATACAGGATCAGCCGAGGATGAAAGAGAAGCTGAGACTTCTGCTTCCACACCCCCTGCAAGTGCTTTCTTGAAGGCCTGGGTGTATCGGCCAGGAGAGGACACGGAGGAGGAGGAAGATGAGGATGTGGATAGTGAGGATAAGGAAGATGATTCAGAAGCAGCCTTGGGAGAAGCTGAGTCAGACCCACATCCCTCCCACCCGGACCAGAGGGCCCACTTCAGGGGCTGGGGATATCGACCTGGAAAAGAGACAGAGGAAGAGGAAGCTGCTGAGGACTGGGGAGAAGCTGAGCCCTGCCCCTTCCGAGTGGCCATCTATGTACCTGGAGAGAAGCCACCGCCTCCCTGGGCTCCTCCTAGGCTGCCCCTCCGACTGCAAAGGCGGCTCAAGCGCCCAGAAACCCCTACTCATGATCCGGACCCTGAGACTCCCCTAAAGGCCAGAAAGGTAGGTGCTGAGAGCCCAGATTCTATTTTTTTTCTCCTGCCTGTGTCCCCATGTCTGCCCGCAGGTGCGCTTCTCCGAGAAGGTCACTGTCCATTTCCTGGCTGTCTGGGCAGGGCCGGCCCAGGCCGCCCGCCAGGGCCCCTGGGAGCAGCTTGCTCGGGATCGCAGCCGCTTCGCACGCCGCATCACCCAGGCCCAGGAGGAGCTGAGCCCCTGCCTCACCCCTGCTGCCCGGGCCAGAGCCTGGGCACGCCTCAGGAACCCACCTTTAGCCCCCATCCCTGCCCTCACCCAGACCTTGCCTTCCTCCTCTGTCCCTTCGTCCCCAGTCCAGACCACGCCCTTGAGCCAAGCTGTGGCCACACCTTCCCGCTCGTCTGCTGCTGCAGCGGCTGCCCTGGACCTCAGTGGGAGGCGTGGCTGAGACCAACTGGTTTGCCTATAATTTATTAACTATTTATTTTTTCTAAGTGTGGGTTTATATAAGGAATAAAGCCTTTTGATTTGTAGCGAGCAGCGTCTGTATGTGTCAGAAACTGAC